AAAGCTTGGGAGTGTTTTTTTCTTATTTTTCTGCAGGTGGTTATCACTAGGCTAAAACTGGACAAAGACCGCAAAAAGATCCTCGAACGGAAAGCCAAATCTCGCCAAGTAGGAAAGGAAAAGGGCAAATACAAGGAAGAAACCATTGAGAAGATGCAGGAATAAAGTAATCTTATATACAAGCTTTGATTAAAACTTGAAACAAAGAGCCTGTGTTTTGTGTGTGGTGATTTAGGACACTCCCTAGTTTTCAGTGGATCAGTCTCTTACCTCTGATTTGTTGGTCTAAAATTTTTCTGAAATCAGGACTGATGAGATTTTTTTTATAGTGGGCAGCAGCATTTGAGGATATATCAGAAGCTGGAGGGGTGTCATTGAGAAGAAGAAGGCCTACAAGAAAAGCTAGTTGGAAACACTTCCTCTTGAACCTGTCTTTTAACTTGCTTACTATGGATAGGTTGCTATATGGACAGGCTATATTTTTTACCTTACTGCGTAAAAGTTTGTATTGCCATTGGATAGGAAGTCTTGCTTTCAATAGGATAAGAAGCTTCTGTGACTTTATAGCTTCTAGATGACTTCTTCAAGCTGTTCCTCCAGATTGAGAGGTCTCGGGTTCAGGTTATCTGATAGACCCATGGGCCCCCTTTACCTTGTTTTCTGCACAAGTGCTGGATGAGTGCCATCAAACCAAAACCTAACACGTCTTTGAGTTAAAATATAAACTAAACTGCAGCTTCGTCAGGATGAAGTGAAAAGGTGTGAGGTGGCAGCAGTGTGTGTGCTCCTGCCGTTCCTCATTTTAAGCATCTAAACAGGACACCTGAAGCCCGTTTACTTTCCAGGCTGGAGACTTGGCAACAACGTGGGAATGGGGAACGGGCCCGAGTTAAGTCACTGGCTTAGCCAAGGTCACAGCTGGCATCTGGGTGAACAGCGCTGCACGGTGTCCGCGGTGCCTCTAGGGGGCGGGGCTTCCGGCTGGCGCTGACCGGCTTCCGGCGGAGCGGGCGGGAGGTGGGGCGGAGTTGCTGCTCGGGGGCCTCTGGGTGGAGGGGGATTCAGACGCCGCGTCTGGTGTGTCCCTTTCTCCTTCCTGACCTTCCTCAGTCTGCAGCTCTTTTCTCCACCGCGCGCCCGCCTCAGCCGTTCAGCCCTGAGCTGGCGGGTGGACGGGCATGGATCCAGGCGGTGGGAGCAGTCTGCGAAGTCAGGGTAGGAAGGCTACACAAAGGAGGCGACATCCCAGCCCGGTCCTCAGGAATAAGCGGGCGTGCCCGTGTGGTGTGGACGGTGAGGGGACACTGTATTAAGTGCCTTATCTGCATTATCATTGAATCTTCATAGCAATCGATTGTGATGGGTACTGGTCATCTCCCCGGGTTGTAGATGAGGAAACTGAGGCCTCAGTAACTTTGCTTTAGTCAGTAAATGATAAGAGTCAGCAAATGAATTCCCAAGCGTAGACTCGGCCGTACCGCTGCTCTACCTTGCTAATAACGACCTACCTGTAAGCGACATTTTTGACAAAATGTCCTTTAAACATCTTTTGTGCTCAGCTCTGTATTCGTGGGCCCTCCAAAGGGGGTACAGGCAGGTAGAAGCCTCCGTCCCTACCTTATAGGTTGTATATATCTGAACTGGTCGACTAAAGATGCAAAGCGAAGTGCTCCAGTGAGTGTGGTACAGGTTGTTGAGATGAAGGAGAGATGGCAATCAGCTAAAGTTACTGAATACGTCAGGAAGGAGGCTGGTTTCAGCTGGCTGTGATTGGGAGGATCAATGCGAGGACATTCCGAGTCGGAAACAGCCAAGGCGAAGACTCACAGGTGGGTGAAGGGAGTAAACATGGCTTTGGAAATTTAACTTTGTTCTCTTTTCTTCCTTTCTTAGGATCCTTCTTACAGCTCTCCATGATGCCTCAGAGAGCTGGAAATGATCCACCTGGGGTTTCAAATGCAAGTGAAATGGAAATGGAGATAAGTAACATGAGAGAAAAGTTTCTTATGAGTGTAACAAAGTTAGTAGAAAGCAAAAGTTACAACAGCAAGGTATTTTCCAAAGAAAAGTACTTTCAAACAATAAAGGAAGTTAAAGAAGCTAAAGAAAAAGGGAAGAAGTCATCACGTGATTATCGCCGTGCAGCAAAATATGATGTGATCTCTGTACAGGGCACAGAGAAACTGATAGAGGCTACTCATGGAGAACGTGATCGAATACGGTATTATGTACATAAGGAAGAGTTGTTTGATATTCTTCATGATACACATCTCAGTATTGGACATGGTGGGCGGACACGCATGCTCAAGGAGCTGCAAGGAAAATATGGGAATGTCACCAAAGAAGTTATTGTCTTATATCTGACTCTGTGTAAACAGTGCCACCAGAAGAACCCAGTACCCAAGAGAGGCCTTGCACCAAAGCCCATGACTTTTAAGGACATAGACTCCACATGCCAAGTTGAAATACTTGACATGCAGTCCAGTGCCGATGGTGAGTTCAAGTTCATTTTATACTACCAGGATCACTCAACCAAGTTTATTATTTTACGGCCATTAAGAACCAAACAGGCCCATGAGGTGGTCAGTGTCTTGTTAGATATTTTCACAATTCTTGGTACACCCAGTGTGTTAGACTCTGACAGTGGCGTTGAGTTCACAAACCAGGTTGTTCATGAGCTCAATGAGTTGTGGCCAGACCTAAAGATTGTATCTGGTAAGTACCACCCTGGCCAAAGCCAGGGCTCCCTGGAAGGAGCAAGCCGTGATGTAAAGAACATGATAAGTACCTGGATGCAGAGTAACCACTCATGTCACTGGGCCAAAGGCCTCCGATTCATGCAGATGGTGAGGAATCAGGCTTTCGACGTTTCCTTGCAGCAAAGTCCATTTGAGGCAATGTTTGGCTATAAAGCCAAATTTGGGCTATATTCCTCAAACTTGCCCCGGGAAACTGTGGCTACTTTACAAACGGAAGAAGAGCTAGAAATTGCTGAAGAACAGCTAGAAAATAGCCTTTGGATCAGGCAGGAAGAAAGGGCTGAGATTGGAGCAGACAGATCTGATATGGACGATGACATGGATCCCACTCCTGAAGCTTCAGAACCCAGCACCTCACAAGGGACTTCCGGTCTCCTCTGCTGGTGAACAGATGGCTGCTGGGTGGACAGTCACAGGTGTCTCTCTGAGCATAGTCATCTGAGAACTGTTGCCAGAGGCCCCAGAGGAAAAGATTGAAGGCTGCACTCTCAGGTCAAGTTGTACATGGCAGTCCTTGCTCAAAAAGACAAAAGTTCAGGTCTGTGTATTTATTCTTAGGGCTGCCATAAAAAATTACCACAACCTGGCCGGGCGCAGCGCTCATGCCCGTAATCCCAGCACTTTGGTAGGCCAAGGTGGGCGGGTCACTTGAGATCAGGAGTTCAAGACTAGCCTGGCCAACATGATGAAACCCTGTCTCTACTGAAAATATAGAAATTAGCCAGGCTTGGAGCTGTGTGCCTGTAATCCCAGCTAACCAGGAGGCTGAGGCAGGAGAATCACTTGAACCCAGGAGGCAGAGGTTGCAGTGAGCCGAGACCATGCCACTGCACTCCGGCCTGGGTGACAAAGCAAGACTCTGTCTCAAAAAAAAAAAAAAAAAATTACCACCACATGGGTGACTTAACAGAAATTGAGTCTCACAGTTCTGGAGGCCCAAAGTCTGAAATTAAAGTGTTAGTAAGGTAGGTTCTTTCTGGAGGCTCTGGGGGAGAATCCATTCCATGCCTTTCTCCTTTCTCTAGTGGCCATCGGCAATCCTTGGCAGTCCTTGGCTTGTGACAGTGTAAGTCCAGTCTCTGCTTCTATCTTCATGTGGCCTTCTCCCCTGAGAAGGCCATAATTTTTTATGGCAGCCCTAAGAATAAATACACAGACCCGAACTTTTCCCTTATTAAGCAAGGACTACCATATACAACTTGACTTGAAATACACAGGAATACCTGTGTGTATTCTTTCCTGTCTCTTGTAAAGACATCACTGGACACCAAATCCATGTCACTGGATTTAGGGCCCACTCTAATGAGGATGATCTCATCTCGAGATCCTTACCTTAATTAGATCAGCGAATACTCTTTCCAAGTAAGGTGACATTCACAGGTACTAGGGACCTGAACTTGAACTTATTTATTTATTTTTTTTTTCATTTTTTTAGAGATAGGGTCTCCTTATATTGCCCAGGCTGGTCTCAAACTCCTGGGCCCAAGGGATTGGCCTCCCAAAGTGCTAGGATTACAGGCACACGCCACCACACCCAACCAGGACTTTTTTTTTTTTTTTTTTGCTCTTAACTTTTTTTTTTTTTTTTTAATTGATCATTCTTGGGTGTTTCTTGCAGAGGGGGATTTGGCAGGGTCACAGGACAATAGTGGAGGGAAGGTCAGCAGATAAACAATGGATTAAGGGCGGTGCAAGATGTGCTTTGTTAAACAGATGCTTGAAGGCAGCATGCTCCTTAAGAGTCATCACCACTCCCTAATCTCAAGTACCCAGGGACACAAACACTGCGGAAGGCCGCAGGGTCCTCTGCCTAGGAAAACCAGAGACCTTTGTTCACTTGTTTTTTTTTTTTTTTTTTGAGACAGGGTCTCGCTCTGTCACTGAGGCTGGAGTGCAGTGGCACAATCTGGGCTCACTGCAGCCTCTGCCTCCCCAGTTCAAGCAATTCTCCTGCCTCAGCCTCCCCAGTAGCTGGGACTACAGGCGTGCACTGCCACACCTGGCTAATTTTTTTTTTTTTTGGAGACAGAATCTCACTCTGTCGCCCAGGCTGGAGTGCAGTGGCATGATCTGGGCTCACTGCAGCCTCCGCCTCCCAGGTTTAAGCGATTCTCCTGCCTCAGCCTCCTGAGTAGCTGGGACTACAGGCACGCACCCCCACGAACCCAGCTAATTTTTGTATTTTTAGTAGAGACGGGGTTTCACTATGTTAGCCAGGATGGTCTCGATCTCCTGACCTCGTGATCCACCTGCCTCTGCCTCCCAAAGTGCTGGGATTACAGGCGTGAGCCACCACGCGCGGCCAGACTTACCTTTTTAAGAGACACACTTCTCATTGTAGTCAATAGAAGTATATGTCTGCAAAACAAGAACTGATGGATGAGGTCTCAAGAATGTAAAGCTGGTGGGACTGCCCTAGATATATCTAATACATATTCCTGCCCCTCAGACACATACTCTAAAACATGGAGGCATCACAGGAAAATAAGTAGATGAAGGAAGGCTGGGCACGGTGGCTCATGCCTGTAATCCCAGCACTTTGGAGGCTTAGGCGGCCGATCACTTGAGGTCAGGGGTTCGAGACCCGCCTGGCCAACATGGTGAAACCCCGTCTTTACAAAAATGCAAAGTATTAGCCGGGCACGGTGGCATGCACCTGTAATCCTGGCTACTCAGGAGCCTGAGGTAGGAAGATCCCTTGAACCTAGGAGGCAGAGGTTGCAGTGAGCCGAGATCATGCCACTGCACTCCAGCCTGGGCGACAGAGCAAGGCTCTATCTCAGAAAAAAAAAAAGTAGATGAAGGAAAAGTAATAGGAAGAAACAAGGTTCATCTAAGATGCCCTAGAGACTGGCCACCTTACCAACTGGGCTCTGTTTCCCGCTTCAGGAGAAACTGTATGTGCCATCCCTTTTCTCAGAGCATTATGCACAGATAATTGTGTAACTGCATGAAACATATATTAAAATTAGGTCAGAAGTAAAGTATGGTTGGAATTTGGGTATGCGTCTGCCACTTGTCTGTGTCTCAAGCACTTAAAAACATATCCTATTCCTGGCACAGTTCAGTGCATTTCGGGAAGTGACCAATAGTCAGGGAAATAATCAAGGTTTCTGGAACAAAATGCAAGAGTTGGCCTGAGATCACTGCTCTACCTAGAGAGGAGTAGGGCAAGGCCAGTCTGGGCCATGATTCAGAGTAAGGATGACTGACCCAGCCACAGGGGAGGACAGTGCCCAGGACCTGTGTACTCCTATGTTCCCAATGCCTAAGAGTGCCCAGCCCATGGAAAGTGTTCAGTGAATTTAATGAATAAATGATTCTACAGAAATGGGCACGGGGAAGGAGAAAGGGCCTGCAGTCTTTTATTTTTATTTTATTATTTTTTTTTTGAGATGGAGTCTCGCACTGTCGCCCGGGCTGGAGTGCAGTGGCCACAATCTTGGCTCACTGCAACCTCCACCTTCCAGGTTAAAGCGATTCTCCTGCCTCAGCCTCCCAAGTAGCTGGGATTACAGGCGCCCGCCAACCACGCCCGGCTAATTTTTTGTATTTTTAGTAGAGATGGGGTTTCACTATGTTGGCCAGGCTGGTCTCGAATGCCTGACCTCATGATCCGCCTGTCTTGGCCTCCCAAAGTGCTGGGATTACAGGCGTGAGCCACTCGCCCGGCCGGTCTTTTATTCTTCATACAAGTGTCCTTCCTGCACATCCCAGAGCTATCTAAGACCCATTCTGATCATCACTAATGCCAGTTCCCTCTTCTGTAAGGGGCAGTAACACCCCTGGTGCTGCCTACCTCACAGGATTGTCCTGAGAGACCAGCGAGATTCTGCATGTGAAGGGGCTTTCTCTGAATAGTGAAGTTCTACAATGTGACTCATCTTTGCGGACCCTGTCCTCCACGTGAGGGTGGGAGACCTCTGCTCATTGCCATTTCTTTTCAGATTCTGCAGTGTTAAGTTGGAAGGTTTCCACGGAAGCCACATTATTATTACATAGGAAGTGACATCACTTTCCAGCTTGTTTTGGGGGGCCAAAATCTTGCTATGTTCTTGGCCAGCACCTCAGTTTCCATCCTCCTTCCAACCCATTGTCTTTCTTTGTAACTCTGCCTAACAGGTCTGGGAGGTCCAACTTTGACTGAGGATGTTACCTTCCCCTCCCCAGTGCTGACCTCCTCCCTCCTAGTTACTTGGCATACCGGGAACCACATCATCAACTCCTGTGGGTAAAAGGTGACACATGAGCCATAACACTGCTTGCTTTCCCAGAGATGCCTGGGTTTCCAGGAGCTGCCACATCACTCTTCCTCTTTTGCATCTTAATGTTGGCAGTGGGAAAGAGTTAGAGGTGGATTCCTGGACCCAGTCTGGCCTGCATTATTTCAGCATGTGGAATAGAGGTCACTAACCGGTGTGCCACAGGCTAGTCTCAGCTTGCAAATGTATTTTGTCCACATAATGTTTTTAATTTTTTTTTTTTCTAAACAGAGTTTCGTTCTTGTTGCCTAGGCTGGAGTGCAATGGCGTGATCTCGGCCCACTACAACCTCCACCTCCCGGGTTCAGGTGATTCTTCTGCCTCAGCCTCCTGAGTAGCTGGGATTACAGGTGCCCGCCACCACGCCTGGCTAATTTTTGTATTTTTAGTAGAGACGGGGTTTTGTCATTTTGGCCAGGTTGGTTTCAAACTCCTGACCTCAGGTGATCCACCCACCTTGGCCTCCCAAAGTGCTGAGATTACAGACGTGAGCCATGGTGCCCGGCATTTTAAATTTTTTTTTTTTAATTAATTGCCAACACTTTAAACACTGGAGAGTTCATATAAAAATCTGGATGTCTAGCACCTCTTGAGAACTCGGCATATGTGGCCACAGTGGGTCCACAATTTCTGCACAGCAGCAAATGAGGAGACGCAGTGCATGTGGCACTCTCCAGGTGGCCACCCTCAGCCACTCACATGCATATTCGTTTCTGTGGCCCACTGCTGAAGAAAGGCCACTGCGGGGCATGGTGCCATGTACCTGTAATCCCAGCTACTTGGGAGGCTGAAGTGGGAGGATCACTTGAACCTGGGAGGCCAAAGTTAAAGTGAGCCATGATCGTATCACCACACTGCAGCCTGGGTGACAGAGACCCTGTTTCCAGAAAAAAAGAAAAAAGAAAAAGAAAAATGGCCAGCAACAGACCTGTGTATCTCTAGGAACTTATGATAGAAGTGGCATTTCAATCAGTGGGAAGGGTTGTATTATTCAGTTAATGGGGCTGGATCAATTGGCTGTCCATTTGACAAAAATGAAGTCTGACCCCTAAACATTAAACATTTAAAAATAATGATAAAAATATTGGGGGGCTGGGTGCGGTGGCTCACGCCTGTAATCCAAGCACTTTGGAAGGCCAAGGTGGGTGGATCACCTGAGGTCAGGAGTTCGAGACCAGCCTGGCCAACCTGGCAAAACCCTGTCTCTACTAAAAATACAAAAATTAGCTGGGTGTGGTGGCAGGCGCCTGTAATCCCAGCTACTCAGGAGGCTGAGGCAGGAGAATCACTTGAACTCGGGAGGCAGAGGTTGCAGTGAACCAAGATCGCACTACTGCACTCCAGCCTGGGCAACAGAGCAAGAATCTGTCTAAAAAATAAATAAATAAATAAATAAATATATATATATATATATATATATATATATATGTATGATATATATATGTATGATATATATATGTATGATATATATGTATGACATATATATGTATGATATATATATGTATGTATGAAAAAAGATGTTTGTGATCTTGGAGAAAAATATTAATACATCTGGCTACATAAAAATAAATACTGGTATGGAAAAATAATGCCATTTAAAAAGTAGAAAATAGGCTAGGTGCAGTGGCTCATGCCTGTAATCCCAGCACTTTGGAGGCCAAGATGGACGGATCACCTGAAGTCAGGAGTTTGAGACCAACCCGGCCAAAATGGCGAAACCGCATCTCTACTAAAAATACAAAAATTAGGCATGGTGGCAGGTGCCTGTAATCCTAGCTACTCAGGAGGCTGAGGCACAAGAATTGCTTGAATCTAGGAGGCGGAGGTTGCAGTGAGCTGAGATCGTGCCACTGCACTCTAGCCTCGGTAACAGAGTGAGACTCCCTCTCAAAAAAAAAATTGTTTTCTAAAAATCTGTTATGATTTTCTTTCTCATCCTTGGCCATTTCTTCTAGTCTTAGTTTTAGCTGTGACTTTTCTGTGTAAGACTCACTTATGCCTCTTCCAGGCTCCTGCCTTCTGACTACTATGGGCTTCTCAGAGTCAATAATCTCCCCTAACATATTCTTCCTTCTGTATTCCACTAGTTCTATTAATGGCACCATGGGTCACCCAACCCAGAGTCATCAGTGTATCATTCTCCCTCACTGCCCCTAGCCAATTTGCTAAATCATGTCATCCCTACCAGTAGCAGATTATATTTTCCAAATGTCAATGCAACAGTATATCTGTAACACATGTTCTTCGAGAACTTTGCACTTTCCTATCAAGAGATGGAGTTTTTATCACCCCTCCTTGAACTTCGGCAGAAATTTGTTCTTGCCTTGACCAGTCTAGTACAAAACAGTAATAATATGTGGCTTCTGAGGCTGTTATAAAAATGCCACCTCACTCTCTTGGAATGGTTTACTCTTGAAACACAGTCACCATGTTGTGAAGAAGCCCAGGCAGCCTGTGGAGAGGCCCACATTGAGAGGAGCCAAAGCCCTGGGCCCTCGGCCCTGGCTGAGCTCTTAGCCAACAGACAGAACCAACCTGCCAACCATGTGAGTGAGCCATCTTAAAAGGAGACTCCCCAGCCCCCAGTTCATCGTCCATTCAATACTGTATAGAACAGAGACAAGCCCTGGCCAAATTGCAGAGTCATGTGCAAAATAAATGAATGTTGTTGTTTCAAGCCACCGAGTTTAGAGGTGGTTTGTTATGCAACAGTACATAACTGATAGGCTAACTCTGAAATGTCTTAAATCTGTTACCATCTCTCCATTCCCCCAGGACAGGCTCTTGTTACCTTTGTTGATTGGAGACAACCCACCTAGTGAATCTTCCAGAAGTAAAGCTCTGCTTGGAATAATAGTTAACACTACTGAATACTAATTTACCTACAGTATTAGTATTGAGCTTTAAATTCATTTTCTTTTTTTTTTTTGAGATGGAATCTTCCTCTGTCGCCCAGGCTGGAGTGCAGTGGCGCAATCTTGGCTCACTACAAGCTCCACCTCCCGGGTTCACGCCATTCTCCCGCCTCAGCCTCCCAAGTAGCTGGGACTACAGGCACCCGCCAACACGCCCGGCTATTTTGTATTTTTAGTAGAGACGGGGTTTCACCATGTTAGCCAGGACGGTCGGTCTTGATCTCCTGACCTCGTGATCCACCACCCACCTTGGCCTCCCAAAGTGCTGGGATTACAGGCGTGAGCCACCACGCCTGGCCTTAAATTCATTTTCTTATGTAATCCTTACGATCCTACAAAGTCAGTTGAAGCTGAAGAAATGAGTTTAAATAGGTGTATTAAGGACTTAATTTTCCTCTCATAAAGAAAGAAATAAAGCTCAGAAAGTAATAACTAGCCCAGGGTTCAAACCTAAGTGTCAAGTCCAAGGTCAATGCTTATAACCATCTTCCCTGCTCAAGAATCTCCATTGGGCCAGGTGCAGTGGCTCGTGCCTGTAATCCAAGCACTTTGGAGGCTGAGGCAGGAGGATTGCTTGAGCCACAGGGTTCGACACCAGCCTGGGCAACATAGTGAGGCATGGTATTAGGTTTGGTGGCTCACACTGTAGGCCCAGCTACTTGGGTGGCTGAGGTGGAAGGATCTCTTGAGCCCAGGAGGTCAAGGCTGCAGTGAGCTACGATTGCACCACAGCCCTTCAGGGGAAAAAAAGAAATCTGCAGTGGTTCCTCACTCACAGGATAACAACTTAAACCTGGCATCCAAGTTGGACTATCATATGGTCCCAACTACCTTTGCAGCTTTGGAATTAAGGCATCAGGTCTAGGCACATGAATTTCCTGGTTGCACTTGTTTTGTGTGGGGTGGCAGGAAGAAACTCAGGCCATCGGCTACTCTAGGCACTGCCAGAGTCACTTATTCTTTCCAGAACTTGGCTTCCTCATCTAAGGTGACAGACAATTGAACCAACTCGTTTTAAAGTTCTCTTCCAGTTCTGCCCTGTGTAGTATGAAGACTGTCCTCTTCTACTTTTGTACTTCCTACCTCTTCTAGAACCCCAGCCTGAGCTTCCTGCCAGGGCACATGTCCCCACTTCCGAGATGGAGAGAAGATAGGAGACTTAGAGATGAATGCTTTTGTGAATGTTCTCTATTTACCCACTTTTTCAGAACTAGCTTTGGCCTTATATTGTGGAATAGAATCTGCTTGTCTGCAGCTCTAGGGGTAGAAGGAACGTTTTCTTCTGATATTTCTGAGATCCCTATTACCAGTGGTTTTTTTGAGACTAAGCATTGGAATGTCATTAGCACTGAGAAGGAAGGGCAGTGGGGGAGGCAACCGAGAAGCTCAGACTTACATTCTTGCTTCCAAATTATTTTGCATGCTTTCTGGACATTAGTACAACAGACCATTGAAGTATGGTTTGCCAAGGTTAGGTTCAATCAGTGCATGAGCCCGTTACCTCTGCAATTACTTTACCCTTCTTCAATTTGGTGACTTTGGGTTGTTGAATTGTAAGGGGGAAAGGTTTTTTGTTTTGTTTGTTTTTTTTAGTTTGTGATTTACAGTTCTTCCTTCCATTTGTTTTGTGGAAGCTTTATAGAAATTGATTTGAAACCTGAGATACTTTGAAATATAAAAGAGCAAGAGTTATCCCAGGACTCTCATTCAAAAAGTTGACGGATGGCAAAACAAGCTTGTCCCTGGAATCTTCAGAATTTTCTTCAGAATTCTATCCCTTTGAACTTACTGAATTTGGTTTCTTTTTTAGTTCCTGGTTCTTCCTTATTTTTATCATGGTGCTAATCTTTGTTTACCCAGGTTCTGACATTTTTACCCTAGAATTAATTACCCCAGATGGTCGACTCTACTGTGTTTTCCAAGCAAACAAAGAAGGCAGGAAATGTGAGCTTCCTGAGCAAATTGCCTTTCCGTTTTAATATGAGACTTTGCCTTTTAGAATCATATTTTTCTTATGTTTACTTTTCTTCATTATTATTATTATCATTATTATTATCATTTTGGTTTGGATCTAGTTAGAGTTTCCCTTTTCCATTTAAAATTTGGTCCTGATATTTTGCTTTTTGCTTCCCCATGTCTCAATTTGTTAAATCTTATTGTTCTATGTAATTTGAATTGCTACATCCTTTCTGTTGACTAGCTCCTTGCTCAGAATAACTTTTCCACACCTGGAACTTTGGCGTAGGAGTTCTTTTCACTTTTATGCATTTCCCGCGACATTACAGGGTGAGTACGTAGCAGATGAGTGCTTGTGAGCCTTTCCTCTGGGATTCACACAGATGGCTCACTCCTAACTTTGGTGAGTCATTCAGTGGCCAGATGTTTGCCTCTTTCCTCCTCCCCACTCTACCCCCACAATTCAGTGTACTGTTCTTTGAATGACATCCCCTCTTGTTTTTGCCTCTCTTTCTCCTGATGCAATGGCCAAAATGCTGGAAATGGCTGCCTTAAATGTAGGGACCATTAGGATCTCGCTCAACACAGAACCCAGGCCACCTGTAATAACACAGCTGGCTCCCAGTCCTGAAACCCTGCCTTTCTGCCCTGAATGGGGTGCAGAGAACCAGTCCAGACACCTGAAACTGCCACCCTTCTTCATCTGTAGGTGCAGGGGCCCTCTGTATCAGGAAGAGAGCCTCTCTGAAATCCACTGTCATTCTGGGCTTTTCCTGGACCAGCTCTCCTTACCTACCCCCTTCTCTAGCCTGTCAGTTTCACTCATTCATTGGACATTTATAAGCACTAAGTATGTACCAGGCATCATGCTGGCCTTTGGTGGTACCAACAAATAAAGAGACTGCTAAATGCAGAAAAATAGGCACAGAGTAAAGACTTGTAAGTCTGTAAAGGAGTGCTCAGTGAGAAGTCACACAAGCTAAGTTTCCAAGGACCATTTGCAGATCACTGCTGAACATTCTCCATCCTGCCTACTTTGTATTAGAGGACTTCTTGCAGGGAGAAATATAATCAGCAGGATCCTCGCTCAGAGACCTGGCAGACACCACCTTAACCCAGTGATCAAAGTTAACCTCCCCAGTACATGTACAACTACTGCTGCCCTGAAAGGATGCACTGAGAACATTTCTGTGTCATTTCTACCACAGATGCGCTACTTGAATCTAATTATGAAGAGACAAGAGACAAACCCAGATTGAGGGGCATTCAGCAAAATAATTGCCCTGTACTCTTTAAAAAACGGCAATGTTGAGAAAGACAAAGAAAGACTGAGGAGCTATTCCAGTTAAAGTAGGCTAGAGACACTGGGAACCAAATGTGATGCATGATCCAGGATATTCTTTTATTACAATGAGCATCATTGGGACAGTTGGTAAAATGTGAATATTGTCTGAAGAGTATAATATTGTATCAAAGTTAATTTCCTGGTCTTGAGGATTGTACTGTGGTTATGTAAGAGAATGTCCTTGTTTTTAGGAAATAGATGTTGAAATATCTTGAGATAAAGAGCATTATGTCGGCGACTTATTATCAAATAG